AAAATACCTTACTTATTTATGGATTTATTGACACTGAGGGTCATTGTTTGTGTATCTCATTGAGAAGTTTCAGTGGGGGAAGGAAGCCAGACTGCTGAGAGCTAAGAAATGAATGAGAAGTAAGGGAATAAAAATTGCAATTTCACCTGTGAAGTACATTTTCAATACATTTGCCCATAAAGAGGACCTGAAGAGGGACCTCCTGTGTAGGGAGGTTCTTTTTTTAAGATGGTAGATACTTGAGCATGTTTAATTGCTGATGTGAAATGAGGGGGAGAGGGATGGGAGAGGCAGGGAGAGGAATCTGCAATTACTGGGTAGGTATAAACATTTTCAAGTCTATTGATACATATTGCTCACGTGCTTTCTAAAAGGGTTTTTAACCAACATATGCTGCTATCAGCAATTAAGACAGCTTGTTTGGTGGCTACTTTGTCATCATTAAGTGTTATTAAAAAATAAAAAATATCTTTGCCAAAGAATCTCATTATTGTTCTAATTTGCTTTTCTTTGATTACTAGTGAGTTGGATATTTTAACCAGTTGTGTCCTTGAGTGTGTATGTATGAATTTAGTCTACGCTTTTGCCCAAAACGTTTCTATTTTAGACAGACATTTATTTGCCATAAAAGGCCACAAGTCAAAGGATCAGAATGGTATTATATTTTATTTACTCAAATTAGATAGTTCATACTCTTTTATCTTCTTAGAAGTGTGAGACAATTTGACAACTTTTGACTCAGCTGAACGAAAGAGACAGGTGATTTCACCGTCTAAGAGAGTGACCAACAGATGGAAGTAAGTGGGTGAGGAGGCACGTCTAGTGTTAGACCCCTATCCTCAGTCCCCAGGCTCCCATTCCTAACCTGGAAGGACATTCCTCTTGTGTCTCAAGGCTTTGGGTCCCAGAGCTCCCTTTTGGGCTGAGTGGCCCCCTGCTAAGGAGCCCGGGGCGCTGTGCGGCCCCTTTAAGAGTCCAGCTCCTCCCCGCTCCAGGGAAAGTTGCAGCTTTTTCCGCCTCCCGGGAGGGTGAGAAGGGCCGGCTGCCGGAGCTGGGTTGCGATCTTCCCGGAGCCGGAGACCCTCCCTTGAAACCGGCACTGGGACTTCTCGATCTCTGGAGGCACCTGTTGCAAGTGACAGGTAGGTCAACAGCCAGCGGCCGGCCCCTCGCCTCCAGTCACCTTTTCGTGGGTTCCTCTCACAGCGCTCGGCCGTCGAGCGGGGTCGCTAACCCGCACTCTCTTCGGACCTACGACATCGCGGCTTCTCTGGCGTTGGCCAGTCAGCCACAGGTAAAGGCTGGAGGCTGGTTGGCTGGAGTCCTGGCTAGCTAAGTTTTGATTTTTCTTTTTGTAGAGACTGAGTCGCCCTGTGTTGCCCAGGCTGGTCTTGAACTCCTAGGCTCAAGAGATCCTCCTGCCTCAGCCTCCCAAAGTGCTGGGATTACAGGTGAGAGCCTCCATGCTGAGCCAAAATTCTTATCTGTGTGAAATTAGTTCTTTTGTCATTTCAGGCAACTCTGGTAGCTCTCCTTGTCTGGTTGTTTTGAAGAAAGAAGAGTAGAAGAAAAAGTTGAGTAAATCATGTCGGAGTTACTGGACCTTTCTTTTCTGTCTGAGGAGGAAAAGGATTTGATTCTCAGTGTTCTACAGCGAGATGAAGAGGTCCGGAAAGCAGATGAGAAAAGGATTAGGTAAGAGTTCCCCAAAACGCATGGGGTCCCAGTCCACTTACGCTTCTGTTTTGGGTCTTGGCAGGCGACTAAAGAATGAGTTACTGGAGATAAAAAGGAAAGGGGCCAAGAGGGGCAGCCAACACTACAGTGATCGGACCTGTGCCCGGTGCCAGGAGAGCCTGGGCCGTTTGAGTCCCAAAACCAATACTTGTCGGGGTTGTAATCACCTGGTGTGTCGGGACTGCCGCATACAGGAAAGCAATGGTACCTGGAGGTGCAAGGTGTGCGCCAAGGAAATGTGAGTGTCACCTATGGCTGAGTAGAGAGGGGTCCATCTGTCATTTTCTTTTATTTCTTCCCAGAGAGTTGAAGAAAGCAACTGGGGACTGGTTTTATGACCAGAAAGTGAATCGCTTTGCTTACCGCACAGGTAGTGAGATAATCAGGATGTCCCTGCGCCACAAACCTGCAGGTACTGGACCTGTCTAGAGATGGTTCTTGGTAACCACCCTGGCATACTTTTCTTTGTCTTGAAGTGAGTAAAAGAGAGACAGTGGGACAGTCCCTCCTTCATCAGACACAGATGGGTGACATCTGGCCAGGAAGAAAGATCATTCAGGAGCGGCAGAAGGAGCCCAGGTAAGAATCAAGTAATTGTTTAAAGAAATGCTCTTTCAATATTGGCTCTTGGTTTTTATTCTAGTGTGCTATTTGAAGTGCCAAAGCTGAAAAGTGGAAAGAGTGCATTGGAAGCTGAGAGTGAGAGTCTGGATAGCTTCACAGCTGACTCGGATAGCACCTCCAGGTGGGGTTCCCCCCATTTCCCTCATCTCCTCTGACTTAGTTATAATTTCTGAATCTACCTCCAGGAGAGACTCTCTGGATAAATCTGGCCTCTTTCCAGAATGGAAGAAGATGTCTGCTCCCAAATCTCAAGTAGAAAAGGTAAGCTTCAGGTTATTGAGCCACCTTCCTCCTTTTCCATTTTCTTGCCCTTGTTCCTTCCTAGGAAACTCAGCCTGGAGGTCAAAATGTGGTATTTGTGGATGAGGGTGAGATGATATTTAAGAAGAACACCAGAAAAATCCTCAGGCCTTCAGGTAACTGGTTTCCCTTACTGGTCTTTCAGGACCTTTGATTTGGCTTTTTTGGTCTTCCCCTCAGAGTACACTAAATCTGTGATAGATCTTCGCCCAGAAGATGTGGTACATGAAAGTGGCTCCTTGGGAGACAGAAGCAAATCCGTCCCAGGCCTCAATGTGGATATGGTAGGTGCCCTTATATTTTACTTGGTCACTATTATTAACTCTGAATTTATATTTATTGTTCCAGGAAGAGGAAGAAGAAGAAGAAGACATTGACCACCTAGTGAAGTTACATCGCCAGAAGCTAGCCAGAAGCAGCATGCAAAGTGGCTCCTCCATGGTAAGTTCTATTAGATCTGTGGTTACAGGCATTCCCCAGATGTTCGTGGGTGCTTTATCTTCAGAGTACGATCGGCAGCATGATGAGCATCTACAGTGAAGCTGGTGATTTCGGGAACATCTTTGTGACTGGCAGGATTGCCTTTTCCCTGAAGTATGAGCAGCAAACCCAGAGTCTGGTTGTCCATGTGAAGGAGTGCCATCAGCTGGCCTATGCTGATGAAGCCAAGAAGCGCTCTAACCCGTGAGTGCTTCTGGAACCTGACTGATGCTCTGGCAAATTACTCAGTGCTGTCTTTGGTTTCTAGATATGTGAAGACTTACCTTCTGCCTGACAAGTCCCGCCAAGGAAAAAGAAAAACCAGCATCAAGCGGGACACTATTAATCCACTATATGATGAGACGCTGAGGGTAAGTATCTAGACCTCAAGGGTAGGAGAACTAATCATCTTGGGCTTTTACTTTCCCTTCACAGTATGAGATCCCAGAATCTCTCCTGGCCCAGAGGACCCTGCAGTTCTCAGTTTGGCATCATGGTCGTTTTGGCAGAAACACTTTCCTTGGAGAGGCAGAGATCCAGATGGATTCCTGGAAGCTTGATAAGAAACTGGATCATTGCCTCCCTTTACATGGAAAGGTAGTCTGCTTTAACAACTCCTGCAGTTTGGAAGCTTGACCTGTTGGGTTTCCCTGTGTTTCAGATCAGTGCTGAGTCCCCGACTGGCTTGCCATCACACAAAGGCGAGTTGGTGGTTTCATTGAAATACATCCCAGCCTCCAAAACCCCTGTTGGAGGTGACCGGAAAAAGAGTGAGTTTTCTTTGGGGTCCTGGATGTAGCTTGGCTCACTTGCTATGGCTGACATCCCTTACAGGTAAAGGTGGGGAAGGGGGAGAGCTCCAGGTGTGGATCAAAGAAGCCAAGAACTTGACGGCTGCCAAAGCAGGAGGGACTTCAGACAGCTTTGTCAAGGGGTGAGTCCCTAGACCAGCCCCAAATTAACCAGTAGGCTGTTGATTACTCCCCGCCCTCTGCCAGATACCTCCTTCCCATGAGGAACAAGGCCAGTAAACGTAAAACTCCTGTGATGAAGAAGACCCTGAATCCTCACTACAACCATACATTTGTCTACAATGGTGTGAGGCTGGAAGATCTACAGCATATGTGCCTGGAACTGACTGTGTGGGACCGGGAGCCCCTGGCCAGCAATGACTTCCTGGGAGGGGTCAGGCTGGGTGTTGGCACTGGTGAGATCCCCTCCCCCATCCTCACTTGTTTGTCTGTGATGACAGTTGTCTTCTTTCCTTTCAGTTAACATTCAGCCAATACTTATTGAGTGCCTACTATGTGCCAGGACTAGGGGAAGGCTGAGCTCATGCACTGATATGTGCACAGATAAATGTGACCCTGATTGCCAGGAACTTCATAATCTTCCCACCAAAAAAATCTACAAACCTACCTATATGTATGTACCTATACATTCCATCTTCCATGCTGCCTCTTTAGCCTCTTCTGGTGTTTCTCCTCAGGGATCAGTAATGGGGAAGTGGTGGACTGGATGGACTCGACTGGGGAAGAAGTGAGCCTGTGGCAGAAGATGCGACAGTACCCAGGGTCTTGGGCAGAAGGGACTCTGCAGCTCCGTTCCTCAATGGCCAAGCAGAAGCTGGGTTTATGAGTCCCTGTCCTCTTCTGCAGGTCCAGCCCTGGCGAGGGCAGGTCAGAGGAAGTGAAGAAATCAAGAGCAAAGATTTATAATTTAATGTGTATGTGTGTATGTGTGTATGTGTGTGTGTGTGTGTGTGTGTGTATGTGTACAAACATGTATTTTCTGCAAATCTCATTATGCTGGCTAGAGTGATGCAGACTTGTTCTTCTTTTTAAAGCAGTCTCAAGAATAAGCATTTCTTTAAAATGTTTCTGTGTATAATCTAGTTTATTTTCAGAGTCCATTTTTTCTTATGTCTTTATAAGGTTCACTTAACTTAAAAACAGCTTTTAAAACAACTTTTTATCTTCTGTCTTGCTATCATTGTTCCTACTTCCCTAGGAAGCCCTGGCTACCTTTCGCATTAGGACCAGTCTGGGTTTTAAGGCTCTGGGAAGCAGGGTTGGTTAGTAAAGACAGGAATGTTGGGGAGAGGTGAGTAGTTCCTTCCTCTTTCTCCTCTCCAATTTATGCTTTTAACTTATTTTCTACCTGGATAAACTTCTGGAACTTGGCTTTTAAATTTAACTTTTCTAGTTTTTAAGCAGTTTCCACCTTGCTTTGGTCTAATGCTTTTCTTTGAAATGCTAACAGAATTCCCAAGCTTTTTCCAGTTCTAGATATCTTTACTAGACCTTTGGGGGACTCTTATAATGGAGCTGCTTTTGAAAAGCACTTTAATTAGATAATGTATTTTGACTAAATCACGAGGATGCCCAGTGAGAGCTTCTAGCTGATCTCAGAGGACCAGAGTGACTGAGGGTAAAGTGTCTCACAGCCCATGCTGAATTTTCTGCATTTTAAACTGATACTGCAGTCATTGGAGAGAGAGCTCCTCATTTCTCGAATGAAAGATGAGATATATTCATCCTCATGTACCACATCTGTCTTAGTGTTTGCGTCTGGGGTGTGTTATCAAACAGAGCATGGTCTACATCCCACTGTGTCAACCAGAAGAGCCAAGTGTTATCTCAATTGGCCCAGTGTTTCTCCAGGCTGGGGACTGTTAAGGGCTCTAAGGGAATGTAGACAGAGTCTCCCTGTTATTCTGACTTCCTGCTTGATGAGCTTTCAGTTCCTGTTTTTGCTATTGTTTCCTAAATTTGACCTACATATTACATGGGTGTAGTGTGTTGAGGCTTTTCAAAGAAGGGTCTAGTGAGCTAAGTTTCATCTTCTGGTACTCATTGATCAAACTGACCTTTCTATTCTCATAAGCGTTTCTACCCAAAGTTGTGTGTGGAAGGAGTGTATAGCAGAGAGGAAATCCCTTTCAACAGAGTCAGCTGCTAACTGATTTCCTATAAGCACACTGGATTAAGGGCAGCCACAGTGGTTTCTACTGTATGTATGAACCGAATGGAGGAATGTTTTCAAAGATTGATTTGGTGTGGATTGCAATTGTAATGGAAGGCATAACTTGGGATCCCGGGCTGTAACTTGCTCTTTTGTTTCCCACCCCCCTGACATGTATGTGTGCTTTAATAAAGCTTTCTCACTTGTCAAACGTTTGTGTTTGTTAGTTCTATAAATGCTTTT